TTTTGAACAAAAGGTCACCATAGACTTGAATAAATTACTTAAACTTCTGAGACCCACTTTTGTCATGTAATAAAATAGATATAATGATACTTACCTCTCAGGATTAAGGGTTAACTGAAATATTGTATGTGAGGGTCTAGCTCAGTGTCTGGAAAATGGATGATGTTAATTAAGGTTTCCTTAGGTTGGAATGCTCCTTTCACCCCCTCCATCCGCCCCCTCCCCCAAAAAACACTCCAAAATTCAAACATGCATATTCTGATTCATCTTTTAAGGAAGAGCCCAAGAGGCACCATTCTACAAAATCTTTCCAAACAACTTCAGGCAGTACAGCCCTTTGGTTAAGAGTACTGGGCTTCTGGAATCAGAAGAGACCACCAAATTTAAAACCAGGTCTCCCATTTAGTAGCTCCCTGACACTGGACAAATTACTTATTTTCTCTGCACCTAGATTTCCCATCTGTAATATAAAATCATCATGATACATACCTCATAGGGTTGCAGAGGATTAAATGAGATATACATACAGAGCACTTAGCACAGTCCCTGAGTTAATAAGTCCTCCGTTAAGTATTACATAGGAGAAGTAGTAAAAAGTTTCCTCTTAAGTAAAATGCTAATAAAAGTGCTTACCCTGCCTCCCAAGATTGTGGCAAAGTTATGACGCAAGGCTTTTAAACTGTAATGCTGAACAAACGTAAGGGATTGGTATATACCTTGAGATATTTTGGACAAAGTTCTAACCTTACTTTTATACAATATGCTTTCTCTCACCCGCCTGCAGTTGGGTTAATAATGCCCAGCATTAATTAATAAGCAATAAAATCAGAAGATACCCCGAATACAAGTAGCTGACGCTCAGAGAGCAGTATTAAGGCGAGCACCCGCAGACCGGACCTGGATAACTCCTTGGAGTTCACCTCTAGCGGCCCCCTCCCCTTGGAGCTGCGCAAGCGTACACTGACTTTGCTCCTCTCTAGTGCCCCCGCCTCCAGCAGCCGCCCCCCCACCCCCCCGTCTGCCCAACACGCAGGCGCGTCTCCTCAAATCCTGTCCCTACACCCCTCCTCTTTCTCTTCATTTCGTTCCCCCTCCTCTTGCAGCACCTCGGCAGGTTCAAACTCTTCTCCGGGAGCGTGGCGGCGATCGCGAGGTCACGTGATGAGCATCCTGCTGCCCAACATGGCGGAGTTCGACACCATCTCGGAACTGGAGGAGGAGGAGGAAGAAGAAGCGGCAACGTCGTCGTCGTCGCCGTCGTCGTCGTCGTCGGTATCTGGGCCCGACGATGACGAGGAGGATGAGGAGGAAGAGGAGGAAGAGGAGGAGGAGGAAGAAGAGGAGGAGGAGGAAGAGGAGGAGGAAGCGCCGCCCCCGCCTCGGGTAGTGAGCGAGGAGCATCTGCGGAGATATGCTCCCGACCCTGTATTAGTGCGGGGTGCCGGCCACATCACTGTGTAAGCGAGAGGGGGTCTTGGGACTTGAAATGAGAACATATTTTGTTCTGTGTTTGTTTTGAAGGTTTGGCTTGAGCAACAAGTTTGATACTGAATTTCCCTCCGTTCTAACAGGGAAGGTAAGTGAGAATTTGCTTTGAACTTTTCAGTTCACAAACTGTTAAAGATTGTACCCTCTTGTAGGTGGCCCCAGAAGAATTTAAAACCAGCATTGGCCGTGTGAATGCATGTTTGAAAAAGGCTCTCCCGGTCAATGTGAAATGGCTGCTGTGTGGTTGTCTCTGCTGCTGTTGCACACTGGGTTGCAGCCTATGGCCTGTTATTTGTCTCAACAAAAGAGTGAGTAACTGTTTTATTGTATAATAATAATACATTCATATAGTTCAAATCCCTTATTTTACAGGTGTGGACATAAATCCAGAGGGTGAAGTGACTTTCTCAGAATCACATGGCAAATAGCACAGCCACAAAAATAATCCTTGCTTTATTTTGTTTTTGTTTTTGTCTTTAATACTGCATCCTCTTGACTACATCATGTTTCTTACATCAAATTGACTAGTCCTGAGACCAGAAATGTTTGCGTAAGTTGTATAATAAACAGCCCACTGAATTTTAATTCTTTAGCAGTGGATAGAAAACTTTTTCTTAAAGAACCAAATAGTAAATATTTTAGCCTTTGTGAGCCAGAGGTCTCTGTTGCAACCGCTCAACTGTGGCATTGTCACATGTAAACAGCCATAAGCATATGTAAATGAGTGAGCATTACTGTGTTCTCATAAAACTTTATTTACAAAAACAGGCAGCAAGCCAGATCTGGCCTATGGGCTGTTGTTTGACACCTTGCTCTAGCCATCTCTAATTGGGTATCTAGCTTTATGGAAGTCATATCTCTGTTTGCTCACAAAATAAAATGGAAATAATAATGAAGATGCTATATTAGCCAATTATTGAAAATATTTCCAGCAAAAGAATTTTTATGTAGATAGTCTGCCTTATAATTTTTTGGCAGTATAATTCATGAGAATTTTCTCTAGCAAATTAGGTGATAAAGAAATATAGGTCAGAGTGCCTTGAGTTCCCCCTAATCTCTCTTGACTCTGGTGCGATTTCGCAGCTACATGATACATTAAGTGAGGCTTTTCATTTACTTGTTCTTCTATCTACCACTGAACCAACTGTGATATCATAGTCAATTTCAGCCCCAGTCATGCTATGACTCAAAATTTGAAATTACTTTTATCCTTTCCTTTTTTGCTTTGATACTCATTAAATTGAGAGAGATGGTCAGAGGAAAGGACTACTTTCTGACTCATGACATAAATATGATGTTTTAGGAGATAGAGGTTATAATTCACTGTCCTGTTTGATTCTGTGTTTTTGTAGCTAATTATAAAAAGAAGGAAAAGCATATGATAGAAACAAATGCCCCATCCATACATTATGCCATTTGGAAAAGAAAATCAGTCTTTGCAATGAGAGACAAATAGTTCTGCCAAGAATTAAGCAAATTACGTGTAATCTATGTATAATTTAGGCCTTTCATAAAATACGTTTTGTGCTCTTGGGCAAAGACAACATGCATAAAGTGAGTGCATAGAGTATTATAACTTGGTCATAGACTGCCTTTTCCTTACTGTCTTTGAACCTTTTAATTTATGTGTCAACCTTGAGTCATTTGAGCCATATATAAGAAAATGATGTTTATGGCATGTTAATACTAAAAGCTGATAAGTTTGCTTCCTTTTTTGTTAGCTTTACTGGCTAATTGTATTGAATGTAGGATTGTATCTGCTCTGCAGAAGTACAGTGATTGGTATTAAGCTAACTTTGATACTTTTCTGGTCAGCTTGAGAGTCAGCCATCTGGTTTAAAAAATAATTTATTGGGAAATAATTTACAGAACATAAAGTTAACTCATATTAAGAGAACAATTCATTGAATATTATTGTACTTACAGAGTTGTGTAACTATCACCATAATCTAATTTTAGAACATTTCCATCATCCTAAGAGTAAACCTTGTGATCACTTTTTGTCACTCCCAATTTCCCTCCAATCCTCCCAGCCCTATACAACCACTGATCTACTTTCTCTCTTATGTTTGCATTTTTGAACATTTTATATGATATGTACTCTTTCATGGCTTTTAAAACTGAACATAATGTTTTTTGTGGAAAAATACACGACATAAAATTTGCATTTTTAACCACTTTAAAGTGGATAAAATTCAGTCGCATTAACTACATTGACAGTGTTATGCAACCATCCACTATCTAGTTTCAGAAATCTTTTATCACCTGCAAGGAAAATCTCATATCCATTAAGCAGTCATTTCTCATTTTCCTTCCCCTCAGGAAGTTAAAAAGTGTTTCCCTCTTTTCTGTATTTTACAAAAGTTTAAGAAGGATTGGTATTCTTCTTTTAAACATTTGGGAGAATTTCCTTTCTTTTGGGCATAACAGTGACACTATCTGATCTTGAGTTTTTTTTCTTGGTAGGTTTTTGATTACACATTCAATATTTACTTGTTATAGGTCTATTCAGATTTTCTATTTCTACTTGAGTCAATTCTAGGAGTTTGTTCATTTCGTCTAGGTTGTAGGCCTACAATTATTTTTAGTATTCACTTCTAATTTTTTTCTAAATTACTGTAAGAGTGATATGTAATGTCCCTATTTTCATTTCTGATTCTAGTCATCTCAGTCTTCTTTTTTTTCTTAATCCTTGTAGCTGAAAGTTTGTCAAATTTCTTTTCAAAGAAAAAACTTTTGGTCTTGTTCATTTTTTCTGTTGTTCTATTCTGTATTTCATTTCTCTCCACTCTATTTTTTCCTTTTTTCTGCTATGTTTGGGTTTAGTTTGCTCTTTTTAGTTCCATAAGGTCTAAATTTAGGTTATTGATTTGAGATCATTCTTCTTTCTTAATGTAGGCATTTACCGCCCTCAGTTTTCTTTGAAACATTGCTTACTCACATTCTGAGATACTGGGAGTTGTGATTTCATTGTATGAATTTTGAGGGAATATAATTCAGCCCATAACACATAAGGAAGGACTTCCACTATTTTGCTATTTGTTTTCCATGTCGTATGTTTTTTGTTCCTCAATTCCTTCATTACTTATTTATTTTATGTTTAATTGAGTTTTTTACTGTACTGTATACCTTATTTCCTTTTCTGTATCTTTTTAAGTTATTTTCTTAGTTGTTACAATTAACATCTTAAACTTATAACACACTAGTTTGAATTAATATCACCTTAGCTTTAATAGTATGTAAATTCTACTGCTATGTATATCTATACCTCCCCTTTTATGTTGTTGTTATCACAAATTATATGTTATATATTGTGTGTCCATTAACAGATTTATGATTATCATTTTGTCTTTTAATCATACGGGAAAAAGAGTTCCAACCCAAAAATACAATATTGGCTTTTAAATATATTTGTGCAGTTACCTTTACCAGTGTTCTTTATCACATGCCTCAAGTTATTGTCTAGTGTCCTTTCATTTCAGCCTAAGGATCTCTTTTTAGAATTTATTGAAAAGCTGTCCTAATAGTGATGAACTCCCTCAGCCCTTGGTTGTCTGGGAATTTCTTCATTTCTTTTTTTGAAGGATAATTTTGCTCAGTATAGAATTTTTGGTTGACAGTTTGCTTGTTTGTTTTGTAATTTCTGCACTTTAAATACTATATGCCATCCCACTGCCTCTGACCTTCATGGTTTCTGATGTGAAATTAACTGTTAATCTTATGGAGAGTCTCTTGTACTTAACAAGTCACTTCTTTCTTACTGCTTTCAAGATTTCCCTCTTTGTTTTTTACTTTCAACAGTTTAATTATACTTTATCTTGGTATGGTTCACTTTGAGTTTATCCTACTTGGAATTTATTTGGCTTCTTGGAATGTTTTTTTTCTGTGTGCAGTTTCAAATTAATATCTGGTGTCACTTGATGCCAGCCTGAAGAACTTCTTTTAGTGTTTCACATAAGCTGGGTCTGCAGGCCACAGATACTCTCAGTTTTTATTTAGGAATGTCTTTATTTTGTCTTCACTTTTTAATATGCAATTTTTAATTAATAGATTTTTAAAAACAATTTTAGGTTTACAGAAAAAAAAATGAGCAAAAAGCACAGATTCCATAAACCCCCTCATCCAATACCAATTTCCCCTACTATTGAGATCTTACATTAGTGTGGTACAGTTGTTACAATTGATGAGCCAATATTGATATATTATAATTAACTAAAGTCCATGGTTTACATTAGGCTTCACTCTTTGTGTTCTACATCCTATGGATTTTGGCAAGTGTATAATGATATGTAGCCATCATCATAGTATCGTACAGAATAGCAGTTTCACTGCCCTAAAACTCCATTATGCTACACCTATTTCATCCCACCCGCATATCCTGAGCAATCACCTAACTTTTTATTGTCTCCATAGGTTTGCCTTTTCCAGAATGTCATATAAGTTGAAATTATATAGAATATATTCATATTGGCTTCTTTCACTTACCAATATGCATTTAAGGTTCCTCCATGTCTTTTCCTGGCTTGATAGCTCATTTCTTTTTATCACTGAATAATATTCCAGTTTTGAGATTTGCCAGTTTATCTGTTCACCTATTAAAGGGTTTCTTGGTTACTTCCAAGGTTTCACAATCATAAATAAGACTGTTATAAACATTCAAGTACAGGTTTTTGAGTGGACAGTTTTGAACTCATTTGATGATTGCTGGATCATGTGGTAAGAGTATGTTTAGTTTTGTAAGAAACTGCCAAACTGTCTTGCAAAGTCGCTGTGCCATTTTGTATTCCCACCAGCAATGAATAAGACTTCCTGTTGTTCTACATCTTCATCAACGTTTGGTGTTGTCAGTATTGTGGATTTTGGCCATTCTAAAACGTAGGTAGTGATATCTCACTATTGTTTTAATTTCTAATTCTGCATAGTCATACGATATTGAGCAGCTTTTTACAAGCTTATTTTCCTTCTATGTATCTTCTTTGAAGAGGTTTCTGATCAGGCCTATGACCCCCCTTTTTTTAATGACATGGGTACAGGATGGTTCCTGAAGGAAAAGAGGGCTTAGTGGCCTCCAAATTCCCTCACTCACCAATTTCTGGAGGAGACTCTAGTGGGGTGAGGACTGAGGAGCCTATGCACACTTTTTCATTGGGTTGTTTATGTTATTATTGTTGAGTTGTTAAAGAGTTATTTGTATACTTTGGATACCAGTTTTCTACAAAGTATGTGTTTTGCAAATATTTTCTCTCAGCCTGTGGTTTGTCTTTTTACTCTCTTAATAGTATATTTTGTAGAGTGGAACATTTTAATTTTAATGAATTTCACCTTATTAATGTTTTCTTTTATGCATCTTGCTTTCTGGTGTTGTATGTAAGAATTCATTGCCAAACCCAAGGTCACCTAGATTTTGTTTTATGTTATATTCTAGGAATTTTAAGAGTTTGGCATTTGTGAAAGGTGTAAGGTATGTGAATACATTCAGTTTTCCTTGCATGTTGATGTCCATTTGTACCAGCACCATCTGTTGAAAAGACAACAATTTCCTTGAATTGCCTTTTTGTCAGAGGTCTATTTCTGCCTTGTCTATTCTGTTCCATTGAATAACTAATCAGTTCTTTCACCAATTCCACACTATCTTGATTACTGTAGCTTTATAGTAAGTCATGAGGTCAAGTAGTATCAGTCCTCTTTGTTCTCCTTAAATACTGTGTTGACTATTATGGATCTTTTACTTTTCCATATAAACTTTAGAATCATTTTTTCAATAATCACAAAACATTGTGATTTTGCATTCTGAAACTTTACTGAAGTTTTTTTTTTAATCAGTTCAAGGAGCCTTTTGGCAGAGTCTTTTGGGTTTTTCTAGGTATAAAATAATACCAACAGCAAAAAGAGGTAGTTTCACTTTTTTACCTATTTATGTGCCTTTTATTTTTTTGTCTTGACTGATTGCTCTGTCTAGGACTTCCAGTACTGTGTTGAATAGGAGTGGTGGGAGTGAGTATCCTTTTCTTGTTCCAGTTCTCAAAAAGGCTGGGGAAATGGTTCCAGCTTTTGCCTGTTCTATATGATGTTAGCTATGGGTTTGCCATAGATGGCTCTTAACTATTTTGAGATATATTTCTTTGATGGCTAGTTTGTTAAGGGTTTTTATGAAGTGAAATTGGGTTTTATCAAAGGCTTTTTCTGTGTCTGTTGACATGATTATATGGTCTTTGTTTTTTGTCCTGTTTATGTGGTGAATCACATTTATTGATTCGCATATGTTGAACCAACCTTGTATCCTAGGATTAAAGCCTACTTGATTGTGGAGAATTAATTTTTTGATGTGCTGCTGGATTCAGATTGCTAGTATTTGTTGGGGATTTTTGTGTCTATGTTCATCAGGGATATTGGCCTGAAGTTTTTTTTTCATTGTGTCGTTGCCATATTTTGGTATCAGGATGATGCTGGCTTCATAGGATGAATTAAGGAGGAGTCTCTCCTCCTCTATTTTTTGGAATAATTTTAGTATGATTGGTATTAGCTCTTCTTCGTACTTCTGGTCGAATTCAGCTGTGAATCCATCTGGTTTAGGGTTTTTCTTCATTGGTAGGTTTTTAATTGCTGTTTCAATTTTGGAACGTGTTATTGTTCTGTTCAGGGTTTCCATTTTTTTTTCCTGATTCAATCTTGAGAGCCTGTGTGTTTGCAGAAATTTATTCATTTCCTGTAGATTTTCTAATTAGTATGCATAGAGGTGTTCATAATAATGTCTGAGGATCTTTTATATTCCTGTGAGATTGGTTGTAATGTCTCCTTTGTCATTTCTCATTGTGCTTATTTGGATCATCTCTCAATTTTCTTTGTTAATTTAGCTATCAATCTACAGATCTTGTTTATCCCTTCAAAAAACCAACTTTTGGTTTCATTGACCCTTTGTATGGATTTTGGGGTCTCAGTTCCTTTCAGTGCTCCTCTGATTTTTGTTTTCTTCTGCTAGCTTTGTTAGTTTGTTTTTGTTTTTCTAGTTCCTCTAGGTGCAATGTTAGATTGATAATTTGAGATCCTTCTAAGTTTTGACTGTAGGCATTTGGCACTGTAAACTTTCCTCTTCATGCTGCTTTTGCTGCATCCTAGAGATTTTGTGTTTTGTGGATGATTGTCTTGTATAGTATCATGGAGAGGTTCTCTGAATTTCTTGAATTTGCATGTCGACCTCTACCAAGATTAGGGAAATGTTCATGGACTGTATCCTCAAATATGTTTTCCATGTTGCTTACTCTGTCTCCTTCTGTCTCAGGAGTCCTAATGTGTCATAGGTTTGGTCTATCTACATAATTCCCTATTTCTCAGAGACTTTGTTCCTTTTTTATAATTCTGTTTTCTTTATTTTTGCCTGACTGGCTTGATTGAAAAGGCCAGTCTTCAATCTCTGAAACTCTTTCTTGAGTTTGATCTAATCTTTTTAATGCTTCTAATTTTATGTTGAAATTCCTGTAGTGAATTTTTCAATTCCAGAAGTTCAGTTTGGTGCTTTTTTAATATGGTCATTTCATCTTTCAATTTTTGGATCATTTTACTGGCTTCCTTGGATTGGACTTCAACTTTCTCTTGAATCTCTTTGAATTTCTTTGCCATCCGATTCTGAATTCTATGTCATTTCAGACATTTCAAACTGTTTAGGATCCATTTCTGGGGACATAGTGCAATCATTGTTAGATAAGTAAACACACTGACTTTTTGAATTGCTGGAGTTATTGCATTGATTTTTTTTTCTGCTCTGGGGGTTCTTGTGTTTCTCATTTTGAAATTGCTATTATTTGGATGGGACTTTTTTATTTTATAGGGGTTTTTTTTCCCTCTTGAAGGTTTGACTGGTGAATGTTGTGTACAGGTGCTTTCCTTTGTTTTGTTTTGTTTTGTTTTGTTTTGTTTTGTTTTGTTTTGTTGAGGCAGAGTCTCGCTCAGTCACCCACGCTGGAATACAAAGGCATGATCTCAGCTCACTGCAATGTCTGCCTCCTGGGTTCAAGCAATTCTTCTGCCTCAGCCTCTCCAGTAGCTGGGATTACAGGCACCTGCTATCATGCCCGGCTAATTTTTGTATTTGTGTAGAGAT